CCTTTCATTCATTTATTCATTCAGCAAATGCCGACAGAGGCCTGAGCTGCACACTGGGTGAATTGCACGCCCAGTCCTTGCCCTCCTGCTGTTTCCGTCTGGACAGAGGGAGGTTCCATATCGACCCCTATCTCCTGGAAGGGGCAGATTATGAGTCTGCCCTCCAGGAAGAGTCTTTGATGTTAAGATGAGATACTGAGGCAGGGAGAAGCCAAGCACCAGGACCTTCTCCAGTTCAACTCAACCCCGAAAACACCACTGGGCCGTGCTGGGACCGGGTCCGGGCTCCTTAGGGCCCCCACACCCTACCCCTCGGTTTGTGAAAGGACCTGCGGGTGGGCGCAGGGCGGAGGTCTTCCTTTTCCAGGCTTTCCTTTTCCAGGGCAGGGGCGAGCCCAGTCCCCCTCTCCTCACACCTGGGGAGGGAGCAGATCGCGGAAGTGCGTCAGCCAAGCCGTGCCCATCGACGCAGGGATGGGGACATCCCTGGACCCCAGCCCAGCGTTCGAGGGGTTCTGGAACTGGGCTCGCGCCGTGGGGTAAATCCTTGGCCCTCTGAAGCGGCGCTGCCAGGGGAAGTCCTTCCCATTTGACAGGTGGGAAAATCGAGGCGCCGAGAGGGGAAGGGGCCCTCCTTATGTTATGATCAGAACGGACAGAGGGGACGGGAAGGAGGTGAGAGGGTGGCCCTGCCCGTCCCGGGGCAATTCCGGGCTGCTTTGACCTCCGCGCCTGTAAGGTACAGGTCCCCGCACCTGTAAGACAGGGACGCTCTAGTCGCGGGCCCTAGAACTGATCCCCTTCGAGCGCCCAGTTCCGATGAATGTTTCGGGGCAGTCTTTGTGGAGGGGGGTTCCCTGTGGGGCCTCCCGGCTCCGCGGGGCCTGCTGCCTCCTCTCGCCCCTCGCGGCAGCCGCGCTCCTCCCCCGGCTCTGCCTCCCTTCCGCCCTCCCTCCTCTCTCCCTCCCCCGCCCGCCCGAGCCCGCGCCGAGCCCGAGCGGGAGCCGGAGCCGGAGCCGGAGCCAGAGCGCGGGCTGTACTGAGAGCGCGGCGGGAAGGTAGCGCAGTCGGGCGGCCCGCGGCCCCGGCGCGGCCTCCGCTAGGGCCAAGACCCGCACACCTGCCGGGCCGGGGAGAAGCCGGGGGCCGCGCGCAGGCGAGGACCCGCCGCCCGGCCCGGGGAAGATCTCAGGACGCGGACCGGGCAGCTCGGGTCCGAGGTGAGCCCGGGCGGAGGACGCGCCCACCGGAGGTGCGGCCTCGGAGCTCCAGACCCAGCCCACTCGGGGCTGGGGTCCCCAGAGGAGGCCGACGGCCGAGGCGGCGTGCGCCGGGAGCCAGCGCGATCCCTGCGGGAGCGGAGGAGCCGAGCCGGAGGGAGCCGCGGCGCCCGGCCATGCACCGGGCGCAGTAGCGGGAGGCGCGGGCCCGATGGCGCGGGCCGGGGCGCGGGGACTGCTCGGCGGCCGCCGTCCTCCCGGCCTCCGGCTCGCGCTCGCGCTTCGGCTCGCGTTGCTGCTGGCGCGGCCGCCGTCGGGCCGCGCGGGAGCCCCCGAGGCGCAGGGTCCCGCGGCGCCCGGCACGACAGCCCCGGAGGGGGGCGACCGCTGCCGCGGCTACTACGACGTGATGGGCCAGTGGGACCCGCCCTTCAACTGCAGCTCCGGAGCCTACAGCTTCTGCTGCGGCACGTGCGGCTACCGCTTCTGCTGCCACGACGGGCCGCGGCGCCTCGACCAGAGCCGCTGTTCCAACTACGACACGCCGGCCTGGGTCCAGACAGGCCGGCCGCCCGCCCGCGCCCGCGACACCGCAGCGCCCCGGGACCCCGGCCGCGAGCGCAGCCATACGGCCGTCTACGCTGTGTGCGGCGTCGCAGCGCTGCTGGTGCTGGCCGGCATCGGGGCGCGCCTGGGACTGGAGAGGGCGCACAGCCCGCGCGCGCGGCGCACAGTGACCAGGTGAGCACGCGCCGCCCAGGGACCCCCGCCTGCAGAGGGCCACCCCTGACTGCTGTCCCCGCAGGGCGCTGACAGAGCTTCTGAAGCAGCCGGGCCCCCAGGAGCCACTGCCTCCCACCCTGGGCCCACCCCTGGGTGGCTGTGTCCAGGTGCAGATGGGGGACGGCCTCCCCCGGGGCTCCCCCCACAACAGCGCAGGTGAGTCGGTGGCGGGCGGGGCTGAGCGGCGGTCCTCAGACATCCCCCGTCTCGGCGGGAGCAGGTCCCAGGACTCCGCGCCTGGCTCGAGCGTCGCCTCCGGGCGAGCCGTTCATGAGGGTGGCACCCCCCGGGCTGGCTGCCGCCGCCGCTGCGCGTGACTCGGAGCCAGGCCCTGTTCCAGGCGCTGGAGGCTGCGGCGAAGACAGGCTTGGCTCGCAGCCTCGCCCGGAGAACGGTCCCCCAGGTTCTCACCGAACGGCCTCGGGGAGAGGACTACGGAGAGGTGACAGCGAGGGCGGAGTGAACCGGGGCATCGGACCGAGCCGCGTCTCACTCCTCGCTCCAGACAAGAAGCGCCTCAACAACGCGCCCCGGGGGTCGGCCGCCCCGGGGCCCCCGCGCGGCCCGCGGCTGCAGGGCGGCGGCAGCCTGACGCTGCAGCCAGACTACGCCAAGTACGCCACGTTCAAGGCCGCCGCGCTCAAGGCCGCAGGTGAGTGGCGGGTGCGGGCAGCGTCAGGGCACCGGCGTCACTCTTCCCTGCCCTGTCCCCGCAGAGGCCGCCCCGCGGGACTTCTGTCAGCGTTTCCCCGCCCTCGAGCCGTCCCCGCGGCAACCCCCGGCGCGGGCTCCGCGACCATCCCCGGACTTGCCTGCGCCGCTGGACGCCTGCCCCTGGGCCCCGCCGGTCTACGCGCCCCCTGCCGCGCCGGGCCCCTATGCCGCCTGGACCTCCAGTCGCCCGGCCCGGCCCGCCCCGCTCAGCCACCCGACGGCTCGGGCCTTCCAGGTACCCCGGCGACCCGGGCACGCGGCCCGGCGCCAGTTCAGTGTGAAGATGCCTGAGACCTTCAACCCGCAGCTCCCCGGCCTTTACGGCAGCGCGGGCCGCGGGTCCCGGTACCTAAGGACCAATAGCAAGACCGAGGTCACCGTGTGAAGCGGGGCCGCGGTGCCCTCGAGGCATGGGCTGGGGTCCTGTCTGCCCGTCGGAGCCTCAGGCCACAGGGAGAGGAGCGCCTGCCGTAAGGCCAGCTCTTCTGTCTGCCTCAACGGCAGTGGTGTCTTGGAGCCTGCAGGCCGCGGGTTCGTCTTGTAAATAAGCCCTTTTATGTGGTTCCTGCCCCTGAGAATAAAGAAGCCCCAGCGTGGCTGCGAGGCACCATTGGTCACTGACTGTACAGATGGCAGTGC